TAATATATACTCCATTAAGGTTCTTGTAAACTCTCAAGTAAGAGGGAATCTGAGGCTCTAGCACACGGCCCGGCCCTTAATAGTTGTACTAATTTTTATTTTATTTTTCGAAACGGAGTTTGCTCTGTCACCCAGGCTGGAGTGTAGTGGCATGATCCGGCTCACTGCAACCTCCACCTCCAGGGTTCAAGCAATTCTCCTGCCTCAGCCTCCTCCCGAGTAACTGGGATTACAGGAGTGCGCCACCACGCCCAGCTAATTTTTGTATTTTTTAGTAGAGACGGGGTTTCGGCATGTTGTCCAGGCTGGTCTCCAACTCCTGACCTCAGGTTATCCTCCCGCCTCGGCCTCCCAGAGTGCTGGGATTACAGGCGTGAGCCACTGCGCCTGGCCAGTAGTTGTACTAACAAGGGTTTCTGCTTGCGAGCAACAAAGACTGACTCTAGTTGTGGCTAATTTCTTTCACACACACATATTAAGTGCCAGAGGTAGGACTTGAGCTCGGATCTCTGATTTCCAGACCTAGAACTTTTTATGTGTTATTACAGTCGTTAAAAACCTTACCTGGATTTGTGCTTTGCAATTTACGCTTTCGAACATGCAGGAATGTAGTTTGGGCATTTGTCTGGAACTTCGGATTCTCGGGACTCCAGGGTGGCCAAGGCGCGGAGGTGACTCAATGACATTGACCGGCCTGGATGCACGTGGGTTGCTGAGCCGATGCTGGGAAGGTACGGGGTTTGCCCGGTGCAGGCCGCCGGAACTCACGCACGCCCCTGTCTCTCTCACTCCTGGGGTCGGCTCTGGCCGGTGGCCTCCAGCTCAGCTAGCGGCCGGACGCGCAGCCCGCCGACTAGCCCTCCAGGTCCTAGCGCGACTCCCGGATCCCGGATCCGGCGGATCTGGCCGACCACTCACCCTCCCCTTTCCGCAAGTTAGGGGGCGGGGCATCGGGTTTCTGGCTCGTGATTTGCCGGAGCTCCTGCGCTCCCCTTCTCCACCCCCTCCGGCTGTGTGAGAGGTCAGCAGAGGGGCGGTCTGCGGGGACAACAATGGCGGGGTTCTGGGTCGGGACAGCACCGCTGGTCGCTGCCGGACGGCGTGGGCGGTGGCCGCCGCAGCAGCTGATGCTGAGCGCGGCGCTGCGGACCCTGAAGGTGAGGAGCAACGGGGCCTCGCGGGTCCGGGCTTGCAATTTATTTTGCTTTCCTTTTTTTGTAGCATGTTCTGTACTATTCAAGACAGTGCTTAATGGTGTCCCGTAATCTTGGTTCAGTGGGATATGATCCTAATGAAAAAGTAAGTATTTAAAAGATATTCTCAACAACTAAATTTCTAATGAATGTGTTTTTTCTCTCTTCAGACTTTTGATAAAATTCTTGTTGCTAATAGAGGAGAAATTGCATGTCGGGTGAGTAGAATTTTCGTCTTATTTTCCATTTTCTATTAATAGACATTAATATATTTTAAAATAGGTTATTAGAACTTGCAAGAAGATGGGCATTAAGACAGTTGCCATCCACAGTGATGTTGATGCTAGTTCTGTAAGTATATTTTTGCTTTGTTTAAATCAGGAGCATCTGTTAATGCAGAAATTTGTCTCCTCAGGTTCATGTGAAAATGGCGGATGAGGCTGTCTGTGTTGGCCCAGCTCCCACCAGTAAAAGCTACCTCAACATGGATGCCATCATGGAAGCCATTAAGAAAACCAGGGCCCAAGCTGTGAGTCTGAATGAATCTATCTACTGCAGCTGAATTGAAAGTGCTTTTTGCTTTCATTTCTAAGGTACATCCAGGTTATGGATTCCTTTCAGAAAACAAAGAATTTGCCAGATGTTTGGTAAGTTGGTAATGAACCAGAAACTGTTCATTTGTTATAAATTTTGACTTGTTTTTCTCCACAGGCAGCAGAAGATGTCGTTTTCATTGGACCTGACACACATGCTATTCAAGCCATGGGCGACAAGATTGAAAGCAAATTATTAGCTAAGAAAGCAGAGGTTAATACAATCCCTGGCTTTGATGGAGTAGTCAAGGTGAGAAGCTACTTTAACTTTTATTGTATATGTTAATGTTGAGTCTCATTTCCTGCTTTTACAGGATGCAGAAGAAGCTGTCAGAATTGCAAGGGAAATTGGTAAGTCCTTAAATTAACTTTGGTAGGATTTCTGAACTTCTGTCTAATTCTTCCCTGCTGTTAGGCTACCCTGTCATGATCAAGGCCTCAGCAGGTGGTGGTGGGAAAGGCATGCGCATTGCTTGGGATGATGAAGAGACCAGGTGAGAGGCTGTCCAAAATATACTTTTGATGACCCCTCCTCCTTCTTCCTTCTTTTTTTCACAGGGATGGTTTTAGATTGTCATCTCAAGAAGCTGCTTCTAGTTTTGGCGATGATAGACTACTAATAGAAAAATTTATTGATAATCCTCGTCATATAGAAATCCAGGTTGGTACATTTAAGATGCTTTTTCATTATTAATATGGTTTTTCAAATGGTATTGCTCTTTCAGGTTCTAGGTGATAAACATGGGAATGCTTTATGGCTTAATGAAAGAGAGTGCTCAATTCAGAGAAGAAATCAGAAGGTGGTGGAGGAAGCACCAAGGTAAGTCTCCTAAGAAACATTTATAAAGCGGCAAATGTAGACAAACATTTTTTTGTATATGTAGCATTTTTTTGGATGCGGAGACTCGAAGAGCGATGGGAGAACAAGCTGTAGCTCTTGCCAGAGCAGTAAAATATTCCTCTGCTGGGACCGTGGAGTTCCTTGTGGACTCTAAGAAGAATTTTTATTTCTTGGAAATGAATACAAGACTCCAGGTAACAACAACTGTTATTTATTCCTCTCCATGCACCTACTGACTGGCAGACCTTGGCCTTGCAGGTTGAGCATCCTGTCACAGAATGCATTACTGGCCTGGACCTAGTCCAGGAAATGATCCGTGTTGCTAAGGGCTACCCTCTCAGGCACAAACAAGCTGATATTCGCATCAACGGCTGGGCAGTTGAATGTCGGGTTTATGCTGAGGTAAAATGAATGGTGTTGGGAGGAAGGATGGTAAGACTGTGCTTCCTTTCCTTTGAACTTTCAGGACCCCTACAAGTCTTTTGGTTTACCATCTATTGGGAGATTGTCTCAGTACCAAGAACCGTTACATCTACCTGGTGTAAGTCATTAAGCTGTAATACCAGCTGAAGGATTACTTTTCTTTTTTTCTTTTTTTCTCCCAGGTCCGAGTGGACAGTGGCATCCAACCAGGAAGTGATATTAGCATTTATTATGATCCTATGATTTCAAAAGTTAGTTTAATTTCTCAATGGATTATTTGATTATATATTGGGTTTTTTGTTTGCTTGTTTTTAGCTAATCACATATGGCTCTGATAGAACTGAGGCACTGAAGAGAATGGCAGATGCACTGGATAACTATGTTATTCGAGGTAAAAACAAAGATTTGCACTCGTTGGTTATTTGTTCTTCAATTTGATATCATTTTACTTTTAGGTGTTACACATAATATTGCATTACTTCGAGAGGTGATAATCAACTCACGCTTTGTAAAAGGAGACATCAGCACTAAATTTCTCTCCGATGTGTATCCTGATGGCTTCAAAGGTTTGTATGCATTAAAATATTTTAGTGTTTTAGATTGATTGATTGGTTGATTGATTTCCCTCAGGACACATGCTAACCAAGAGTGAGAAGAACCAGTTATTGGCAATAGCATCATCATTGTTTGTGGCATTCCAGTTAAGAGCACAACATTTTCAAGAAAATTCAAGGTATGGTAGATCATTTAAAACAGAATAAATGAGCTTGTTGTTTGGTTGTTTCCCCCCCACATAGTTGTGCGGTCTAGTATGGGAGGCACTAGCCATGTATGGCAATTAAGATTAAAGTGAATGGAAGAATCCTTTTCAAAGTTACCGGAAACGTGGCTACATTTCAACTGTTCCATAGCCACGCGTGGTTAGCAGCTCCTGCACTGGGCAACTCTAAGAGGCTTTCCACCACAGCAGGTGTGTTTCCATCAAGTTCTGTTGGACAGCATTTGTCTGGAGGGATATGTGTGTAGGAGAGAATGTTGCTTTTGTTTTAAAACCTGAATTTCATATTTTTTATTCTTTTGATAAATGCAGTATTCAGATCCTAATTCCTTTACCTTCAGATGTTATTTGGACCTTGATTATTTCAGAAGTTCTGAGTGTAGCTAAATATGACTGGTTTGATTTTTAAGAAATGTATGCAAGTTATTTTCAGAGAGTGCTGCCTTACTGTGTGGAAGAATCTGAAAAGGGCTTAAAAAGATGGAGAATAAAAATTACCTGTAATCCCATAATTATTCAATAATTACTTTTAATGTTTTGGTAGAACCCTTCAAAGTATATATATATATATATATATATATGTATTTATGTGTGTGTATATATATGTATTTTTATATACATACATGTAGCATTTATACTTTGCATAATTAGAGTCATAAACCTGGGAATATGGTTTGAATTACTTGTGCAAGATAAACAGCAGTATATTGAACACCCATGCACACATTATCTAGCTTCAATGACTGTAAAAAATCTATCTTCCTTGTTTCATTTTTACCTCTACCCACTCCACACTTTCCCCATTTGTTAATTTTTTAAGGTAAAATATACAAACACACATATACACTTCTTACCTGTACAGTTTTTGTTTTTGTTTTTTGAGACAGAGTCTTGCTCTGTCGCCCAGGCTGGAGTGCAGTGGTGCGATCTCGGCTCACTGCAGCCTTCATCTCCCGGGTTCAAGCGATTCTCCTGCCTCAGCCTCCTGAGTAGTTGGGACTACAGGCATACACTACCACATCTGGCTAATTTTTTTTTGTATTTTCAGTAGAGATGGGGTTTCACCATGTTGGCCAGGCTGGTCTTGAACTCCTGACCTCAGGTGATCCACCCACCTGGGCCTCCCAAAGTGCTGGGATTATAGGCATGAGCCACCGCGCCCAGCCTTACCTGTACAGTTTTAACAAAGGGATGCTTGTGTGTAACTCAGACGACTCTATCTTTACATCGTCTCTTCCAGTGCACTCCCTGCCTCCTTTTGCTTGTGGTGCTACCTGCGGTGTGATTTCTTCAGATTGCTTTTTTGGTAAACTTTTTTTTTTTCTTTTCTTTTTAGAGAGATGAAGTCTTGCTTTTGTCGCCCAGGCTGAAGTGTAGTGGCACAGTCATAACTCCCTGCAGCCTTGAATTCCTGGGCTACAGCGACCCTCCTGCCTCAGTGTCCCTGGTAGCCAGGATTACAGGAACATACCACCACGCCTGGCTAATTTCTGTATTGTTTGTAAAGATGGGGTTTCACCATGTTGTCCAGGCTAGTCTCGAACTCCTGGGCTCAAGTGATCCAGTCCACCAGCCTTGGCCTCCCAAAGTGCTGGAATTATAGACCTGAGCTGGGCGAAACCTTGTGTCTGCTAAGTACAAAAATTAGCGGGGGCGTGGTGGCGGGTGCCTGTAATCCCAGCTACTAGGGAGGCTGAGGCAGGAGAATTGCTTCAACCCAGGAGGCGGAGGTTGCAGTGAGCCAAGAATGCGCCACTGCACTCCAGCCTGGGTGAAAGAGTGTGACTCCGTCTCAAACAAACAAACAAATAAGCTAAACAATCTAATAAAAAACGGGCAGTAGGTTTGACTTAGACTTTTTATCAGAGAAGATAAATGAATGGCACATAAGTTCATGATAAGATGCTCAGCATCATCGGTCAGTGGAGAAACAAAATCACAAATCTATACCACTACACACCCACTAGAATAATATGCATCAAGTAATGAGTGGGTAAATAAAAAGTGGCATATCCATACTATGAGCTTATTCAGCAGTAACAAAGAATAAACAGCTACATTCACTAATGTGTGTAAATCTCAGAAATAACATGTGAAGAGACAGAAACCAGATAAAGAAGACTATGTAATGTATGACTTCATTTATTTGAAATTTCTAGGGAAGGCAAAAAGTATAAAGAACAAAAGAAAGATCAGTGGTTGTCTGGGTCTGGGTATGGGAGCAAGATTGACTGCACATGAGTTTTATTGTTCTAAAACTGGATTGGGGTGATGGGTGTACAACTGTATGAATGTATTACAATCTCACTTGATCTTAGCCAAAAGGCCGAGAAGTGATATAAATGTATTACAATCTCATCAGACTATACAATTAAGATGTATAGATGTTATTGGCCAGGTGCAGTGGCTCATGCCTGTAGTCCCACACTTTGGGAGGCCAAGGCGGACTGATCACATGAGGCCAGGAGTTCGCGACCAACCTGGCCAACATGGCGAAACCCTGTCTGTACTAAAAATACAAAAATTAGCCAGGCTTGGTGGCGCATGCCTGTAGTCCCATCTACTCAGGAGGCTGAGGCACGAGAATTGCTTGAGCCTGGGAGGCATAGGTTGCAGTGAGCCGAGATCACGCCACTGCACTCCAGCCCGGGTAACAGAGCGAGACCCTGTCTCAAAGTAATAAAAAGTAAAATGTATAGATGTTATACAAGTAAATTATATCTTAATGCAACTTAAAAAACTGTAAATGTGGTACCAACAAAGGGCTTGAAAGAGGTGGGAAGTATTATGAGAAGTGTT